CCCTCCCTCGCGGCGGGGCGGGACCAATCGCTCCCCGAGCCGCTCCTGACCCACCTACCCCAGCTCTCGCGCCGCGTGCAGAGGTGCTCAAGCCTCCTCGCGGTCCGCAGTCAGTGCCGCCGCGCCCGGCCTCCCGCACGCCCCGCAGGTAGCGCCCCCGCCCGCGGCCCAGAGTGCGCTCGCGCCGGCACCAGCTCCCGGATAAACGGCGCGCCGCGCGGAGATGACAGCCGAGGAGATGAAGGCGACCGAGAGCGGGGCGCAGTCGGCGCCGCTGCCCATGGAGGGAGTGGACATCAGCCCCAAACAGGACGAAGGCGTGCTGAAGGTGAGGGGCGGCGGGGCCTGCGGAGGCGTCGGAACCCGGGGCCCCGCGGGCCGCCCTTCCGCCGCGCCCGGAGCCCGCGGCCGGGCACGGGTCGAGGCGGCCGCCTTTGCAGCCTCGCGGCCGTCCCGCCGGGGGCCGGTGGCATCGCCGTCCCGGACCGGGCTGCGTCGTTTAAGGCACCGAGGCCGGCCATGCGCTCGGCAGGGGGGCGGCCTAGGTGCGCGGGCCGAGGCCCCAGGCTCCCCAGCCGGCAGCGCCCGGGCCCGGGCAGGGGGTCGGGATTGCAGTGCCCACCCCGGCGCGCGCGGGGCGGCGGAGAGGGGCGGGGCGAGGCGACCGCCGCGGGCACCCGAGCCGCAGCCCGGGGCCAGGCCGGGCCTCCCACGCCACGCCGCCCCCGACCTCGCGGCCCCAGCGGAGCTGCCAGCCGCGGGCCGCCTCGTTGGTGGCGGTGCCAGGGCTCGCCCACCCGGGCGGTGGAACACGGGCCAGGACGGGGAGCGACTCCCCACAGTGCTTTCCTGGCCCTTCGGCCTTTGTGCGACGCAGGCGCGACAGGGTTCCGGCGCCCTCCCGGGGTCCCCTGCCGACGCCGGGACCCAGCGAGGTCCCCACTCGCCGCGCGGCGCCCCCTCCCTCGGCCCCGGGGAGGCCGGGCGCGGGGCATGCCGGGAGCTGTAGTCCCCTCCCCCCTCCGCCGCCTCCCGGAGCCAGGGCTGCGGGGTGTGGGGCGGGGAGGAGGCGCTCTGCTGTGGAGCCTGCCGCCGAGTGACCGCTCGACTACAAATAGCCTGGGGAGCTGCGGGGAGGGCATCTTGACCTGGGCCAGGACAACCTGCCTTGGGTCGGAGCAGGTTCCAGGGAGAATCAGAGATGGTGAATTCCCAGCCTGCGTCTTATGCCTTCTCCCCATCCGCTGCTGCGTCCTCATCCTGGCTTCCCACCGCTGAGCTCCGCGTGTGCGGCACCCACCTCAGGGGGCCTTTACCTGGTCCAGAAGTGCATCTGTCTTTGCACCAGATTATTGGGGACCTCAAGCGTCTGCTCCAGCGGCTCTCCTGTGGCATGTGACTTCCCCTTCTCGCTCCAGCGTCCTGCCGTTTTCTACGAGATTGTTATTCCAGGAAAGCTCATTTCCCCTTTGATCCATCATTCCTGGGGTACTCACTTTCTCCCCCTTCCTCCCAGGTCATCAAGAGAGAGGGCACAGGTACAGAGATGCCCATGATTGGGGACCGAGTCTTTGTCCACTACACTGGCTGGCTATTAGATGGCACAAAGTTTGACTCCAGTCTGGATCGCAAGGACAAATTCTCCTTTGACCTGGGAAAAGGTAGGCGTGGTCAGTGGGCTGGTAGGATAGGTTAAGGCGGTCCTGTTTGCTTCTGTACCTGCAGGGGAGGTCATCAAGGCTTGGGACATTGCCATAGCCACCATGAAGGTGGGGGAGGTGTGCCACATCACCTGCAAACCAGAATATGCCTACGGTTCAGCAGGCAGTCCTCCAAAGATTCCCCCCAATGCCACGCTTGTATTTGAGGTGAGTGTTTGGTCACTGAGATCCAGGCTAAGGGGAAGGAATTGTGTCACATCTTGTCCCACAGGTGGAGTTGTTTGAGTTTAAGGGAGAAGATCTGACGGAAGAGGAAGATGGCGGAATCATTCGCAGAATACAGACTCGCGGTGAAGGCTATGCTAAGCCCAATGAGGGTGCTATCGTGGAGGGTGAGACAGTACAGTCTGGGCTTTCAATTCTCAACTCTGGTACACTGCCTCTCTTTCATGCCAGTTGCACTGGAAGGGTACTACAAGGACAAGCTCTTTGACCAGCGGGAGCTCCGCTTTGAGATTGGCGAGGGGGAGAACCTGGATCTGCCTTATGGTCTGGAGAGGGCCATTCAGCGCATGGAGAAAGGAGAACATTCCATCGTGTACCTCAAGCCCAGGTGAGGGGTGGGCACTTCGTAGGGTAGGCAGGAAGATGATACATAGTGTTTTTCACCCCTCCAGCTATGCTTTTGGCAGTGTTGGGAAGGAAAAGTTCCAAATCCCACCAAATGCTGAGCTGAAATATGAATTACACCTCAAGAGTTTTGAAAAGGTAAGTTTGCTCAGGGTCTTCCCATCTAAAGTGACAACTTTGTTTCTCTCCTGGGGTGTGGCAGGCCAAGGAGTCTTGGGAGATGAATTCAGAAGAGAAGCTGGAACAGAGCACCATAGTGAAAGAGCGGGGCACTGTGTACTTCAAGGTGAGCCAACAGTCATTGTCCTAAGGACACTCTGCCAGGTGCCTGAGCCTCTCTCCCATTCCAGGAAGGTAAATACAAGCAAGCTTTACTACAGTATAAGAAGATCGTGTCTTGGCTGGAATATGAGTCTAGTTTTTCCAATGAGGAAGCACAGAAAGCACAGGCCCTTCGACTGGCCTCTCACCTCAACCTGGCCATGTGTCATCTGAAACTACAGGCCTTCTCTGCTGCCATTGAAAGCTGTAACAAGGTGAGGCCCCCTCAGAGGTCATGGAAGCAGCACCACAATGTGGCTTCCTCTCTGCATTCTTTAGGCCCTAGAACTGGACAGCAACAACGAGAAGGGCCTCTTCCGCCGGGGAGAGGCCCACCTGGCCGTGAATGACTTTGAACTGGCACGGGCTGATTTCCAGAAGGTCCTGCAGCTCTACCCCAACAACAAAGCCGCCAAGACCCAGCTGGCTGTGTGCCAGCAGCGGATCCGAAGGCAGCTTGCCCGGGAGAAGAAGCTCTATGCCAATATGTTTGAGAGGCTGGCTGAGGAGGAGAACAAGGTGAGGATTGGGGTGGGGAACAGTTGGAATAGGTCAGCCCGTTTGCTGTTCATCTTCCTTGCAGGCCAAGGCAGAGGCTTCCTCAGGAGACCATCCCACTGACACAGAGATGAAGGAGGAGCAGAAGAGCAACACGGCAGGGAGCCAGTCTCAGGTGGAGACAGAAGCATAGCCCCTCTCCACCAGCCCTACTCCTGCGGCTGCCTGCCCCCCAGTCTCCCCACTCCACCCTGTTAGTTTTGTAAAAACTGAAGAATTTTGAGTGAATTAGACCTTTATTTTTCTATCTGGTTGGATGGTGGCTTTAGGGGAAGGGGGAAAGGTGTAGGCTGGGGGATTGAGGTGGGGAATCATTTTAGCTGGTGTCAGCCCCTCTTCCCTTCCTCCATTGCACATGAACATATGTCCATCCATATATATTCATCAGAATGTTAATTTATTTTGCTCCCTCTGTTAGGTCCATTTTCTAAGGGTAGAAGAGGCAAGTGGTAGGGATGAGGTCTGATAAGAACCCAGGGTGGAGAGGGAGACTCCTGGGCAGCCGTTTTCCTCATCCTTTCCCTCTCCCAGTCCATTTCCAAATGTGGCCTCCATGTGGGTGCTAGGGACATGGGAAAAACCACTGCTATGCCATTTCTTCTCTCTGTTCCCTTCCTCACCCCCGACGGTGTGGCTGATGATGTCTTCTGGTGTCATGGTGACCACCCCCTGTTCCCTGTTCTGGTATTTCCCCTGTCAGTTTCCCCTCTCGGCCAGGTTGTGTCCCAAAATCCCCTCAGCCTCTTCTCTGCACGTTGCTGAAGGTCCAGGCTTGCCTCAAGTTCCATGCTTGAGCAATAAAGTGGAAACAATAAAACCTGGGTGTCAGACAACCCTTTCTGTTCAGCCTTGGAGTGGTGGGTATGGGTGGGTACATAATGGGTAGTAGCACAATCAAGGGGTCACCCACTTAGTTCCAGTTGAGCTTAAATAAGTGAGCATCTCATGTAGATGCCATAGTTGGGCAGGAAGCAGCCCCACCATGCATGGCTTCCTGAGCACTGCACAGGCTGCCGCTGGGATTTGTGTCTATGGCTTCGCCCAAGGTTCCCAGCACTCCCTCCCTCCAGCAACCTGGCAGTTTTAGTGCCTCTGGTTTTCTTCCCTGACACTTAGGAAGACGAAAGTATAAAGATCTAGAAGACTGGGACACCATGCATGTTCATTTTGAAGTTGGAATTGGTCTTCTGCCTACCTCTGATCTGGCAGAGGTATCTGCATTTTGGTTTGTTAACAAGGTAAAACTCCTGGTGTCACTGACCTCCTCCTGTCAGATAACTTACATGATTAAGGTTAAGAGTAAAGCAGAGTGTTCACGTCCAGCTTCCTTCTCAGCCTTAACAGGAAAAGGCTTGTGCTTTTTTTCTAACTATGCTTTGACCCTTAACTCCTATGGCATGATGGGGCCCTGGGAGAAGCCAGGCAGCACAAGCCAGTCATGCTGAGCTGCCTCCAGATAATCCTGGCTCCAGGCCAGAGCCCGTGTCTGCCCTCATCCCTCTCTCCTACTGTGAGCTCTCCAGTCCTTTCCCAACAGCGATGTGGTTGTCTGCTTAGCCACATGCCTGTATAGTTCCTTCCAGAAGAAATGTATAATGGTGGAAGATGTATTTCTGTGTGAAAATTTTCACCAAGTCATACAACACAGCTGATGCTGGAGCCAGGATTAAAATTGGGGTGTACAAGTCTCCCAGTGTGAGTATCCCTTGAGCCCAAGACACCAAGGATGCAGAGAACTGTGACTGTGCCACTGCACGCCAGCCTGGGCAAGAGAGTGAGACCATCTCTTTTTTAAAAAAGTCCCTGTGTAACTGCTTTCTTACTGGGCTTACCTCACATCACAGCCCTGTGTTTGTGGTTTGTGTCTGGGTCCTCTTGGTATTTCAAAAGTAGTAGATTCTTACGCCTGCAGCCAACAATAATCACTAACTCAAGCATTTATGGAGTAAGCCTAGCACTGTACTGACAGCATCACATGAGTGAAACTGAATCCTTGCAACCATCCTACAAAGAAGGTATAACTTTAATAACCCTATTTACAGATAAGAAAACCAAGACTCAGAAGTTAAATGGAAAGGTGAGGTCTCTGAACTAATCCAGACTCTCCCATGAGGTTCCTTTGGCAAGTCCTGGGCTTCTGTCCTCATCTGCAAAATCGAAAGCATTCCTGAGGTTTCTTCCAGCTCTGCATCCTGTAGGATTCCAAGAATGTAAAACTGCATGTAACCGTGGAACATCTAGAGATAAGTCTTAGTTTATGTAACATTAAAACTGTCTAGTGAGGATGTTTTGTTAAAATGCCTACAAGTCTTTCAGCCTAAAAATAATCC